GTTTCTCCAAAGGAGACATTAGTACCCAACAATTACAGTCCTTCCTCGGAGTTTGTGTCCCCAAATCTCAGAGGGGCCAGTCGCTATACTCTCCATCAGGGCATAGCTACATCTAGCATGGCTTACCACTCTATCCCCAGCCTCTAGCCCAGTGCCTAGCATAGAGTAGATGCTTATTAGATATCTGTTGAACAAATGAAGAAATAGAGGAAGAAAGTACATTTTTGTTTTGACATGCTGTAGTCCCTTCCTTAGTCCAGAGATCACAAACCTCTGAATTGGGATGTGACTCTCTCTGTCATTAATCGGCAAGAATCATGGTAGAATTATTGTCCCTACTTACGGATTCTCTTTCCCTTATACATCCCATTGCAGATTCCTGTCTTCCCTTTACATCCACTCCAACATCAGCTGATGCAGTCACTAAAATGGTTTATAAGTCACATATGAGATTCCCTAAGGAGTTTATAATTGAGAAATGTGTGGACACACAGGCCTCACAGAATGCACTGGATCACTAGAGTCTCTCCTGGTGAAAAGGGAAAACCTGCCCAAATCCAGTTTTTGTTTCAGTAACTTCCTTTGAGACAAAGTCAGGAATCTGAGAGTAAGCACCTGCTAAGGGTGGGACAGGGGCTCTGTCTGGTATGCCTCTCCCATGTTAAGAGCTAACAATAGTAATGGATAAGTCTCCAGGGCAACCAGGACCACTTCCAAGCATTCCTGTCTTGGGCTGCCTCGAGGGCTCCTCTGTCCTTTGGGGAGTACTGATTGATGCCTGATGCCCAGAACTGGCCCACTCTGGCTTCTCTTTGGAGCTGTCTCTGCAGGCGCCTTCTGGCTGCCAGCTCGGTCCTAGCATAAGGGACTTCTTCCTTGGCCTGGGTTTCACCTTCTTGTATCAGGTGGCAGACCAGCTGGTTTCAGTCCCAAATCAGGTCTTCTGACTCCTCCCAGAAACCAACCAACTTCTGAGCAGGAAATCCTGCCCCTCCCCAAAGAGTGGGAAACCGCAAAGGAAGAGAGAGATGAAACAGAAGGAAAGGCAGAGGAGGAGGGAGAGAGAGAGAAGAGAAGAAAAAGAAAAAAGAACATCAATAAAAAGAAGTCAGATTTGTTCGAAATCTTGAGGTAAGACTTTTAAAAATCACATTATATATAATGCCTGCTTAGGAGGTTGTAGAAAGCTCTGTAGGTTCTCTCTGTGTGTCCTACAGGAGTCTTCAGGCCAGCTCCCTGTCGGATGGCTTTTATGAAAAAATATCTCCTCCCCATTCTGGGGCTCTTCATGGCCTACTACTACTATTCTGCAAACGAGGAATTCAGACCAGGTAAGTACCCATGCGTCTCATTTTGGAGGAATTATGGTCCTCACTTCCTTTTGGGGTTCCCCAGAGATGCTCCAAGGAAAGAAAGTGATTGTCACAGGGGCCAGCAAAGGGATCGGAAGAGAGATGGCTTATCATCTGGCGAAGATGGGAGCCCATGTGGTGGTGACAGCGAGGTCAAAAGAAACTCTACAGAAGGTGAGGGTTCTATGCTCGCAGATATGTGTACCAGACTGATGCCATTTCTGCTGTATCACTGCAGGTGGTATCCCACTGCCTGGAGCTTGGAGCAGCCTCAGCACACTACATTGCTGGCACCATGGAAGACATGACCTTCGCAGAGCAATTTGTTGCCCAAGCAGGAAAGCTCATGGGTGAGGCTGTTTCTCTTACCTCCTCCTCTGAAAGATGATTTCTTAATATAGCCATCTCTTGCAGGAGGACTAGACATGCTCATTCTCAACCACATCACCAACACTTCTTTGAATCTTTTTCATGATGATATTCACCATGTGCGCAAAAGCATGGAAGTCAACTTCCTCAGTTACGTGGTCCTGACTGTAGCTGCCTTGCCCATGCTGAAGCAGAGCAATGGAAGCATTGTTGTCGTCTCCTCTCTGGCTGGTAAGTGGGACAGGGACATATGTGGAAGGTAGTTATTAACCCATTTCTTTAATCTGTCATTTAGGGAAAGTGGCTTATCCAATGGTTGCTGCCTATTCTGCAAGCAAGTTTGCTTTGGATGGGTTCTTCTCCTCCATCAGAAAGGAATATTCAGTGTCCAGGGTCAATGTATCAATCACTCTCTGTGTTCTTGGCCTCATAGACACAGGTAAGGTCAATACTTTGTGTTTTTTTTTAATTGATAACCCTACTCTTCCCTTGTCATTCTATAGAAACAGCCATGAAGGCAGTTTCTGGGATAGTCCATATGCAAGCAGCTCCAAAGGAGGAATGTGCCCTGGAGATCATCAAAGGGGGAGCTCTGCGCCAAGAAGAAGTGTATTATGACAGCTCACTCTGGACCACTCTTCTGATCAGAAATCCATGCAGGAAGATCCTGGAATTTCTCTACTCAACGAGCTATAATATGGACAGATTCATAAACAAGTAGGAACTCCCTGAGGGCTGGGCATGCTGAGGGATTTTGGGACTGTTCTGTCTCATGTTTATCTGAGCTCTTATCTATGAAGACATCTTCCCAGAGTGTCCCCAGAGACATGCAAGTCATGGGTCACACCTGACAAATGGAAGGAGTTCCTCTAACATTTGCAAAATGGAAATGTAATAATAATGAATGTCATGCACCGCTGCAGCCAGCAGTTGTAAAATTGTTAGTAAACATAGGTATAATTACCAGATAGTTATATTAAATTTATATCTTATATATAATAATATGTGATGATTAATACAATATTAATTATAATAAAGGTCACATAAACTTTATAAATTCATAACTGGTAGCTATAACTTGAGCTTATTCAGGATGGTTTCTTTAAAACCATAAACTGTACAAATGAAATTTTTCAATATTTGTTTCTTATTTTGTGGTCT